GGTGTGCCTGGAACCCACTAGACACTCAATTCATGTTTACGTGAATGAAGGAATCACAATAACGCCCTATCGCATCTGTAAAACCGAAGGGTGATTTTCCTGGGCTGGAAAGTTTAAGAAAGAAGAGAGAGCTGCGTACCTAGGGCTTAAGGGGCCTCAGGCTGGCACTCGAAACCAGGCGTTCTCATTTCCCTTTGGCATCACCCTGAACGGCTGTGCCTGGAGCTGGCGCGGGGCTGAAGAGGGGAGGAAATACATGTGAGGAAAATCAGAGGAGAGGGTCGGGAACAGATGTGGGCATAAAGGGAAGGCCTCTGACTTGAAATAAACAAATAGGAGTCCCGCAGCTGGAAGGACAAATCCTTTCACGTCGCGGGTGATGTGGGATTGGGGCGATTTTGCTCTCCCTTTGTTCTTTCCCCTGCCTTCCACGTTTCCAGGGTATTTGATTGATGTCTGTCTTCTCTGTTAAGTTATTCCACCGTGAGGAGAGAGCCGGTGGCAGTACCTGGCACGCAGCGGGCGCCCAGTATAGACCTGCTGAACAAACGAATGGATTCAGGGGCTGCTGTGTCCCCCTCACCCACCCCCCGCCCCCTATGTGTCCACAGCGCCCCGCACGTAGTAGGCGACCCCTAAACATCTGTACAGCAAATGATTTGCAAGTTTTCGGCGCTGAGCACGTGGAGCTTTGGAAACCAGGACAGCAAATGAGTGTCTCGGAGACCACAAAAGCGGTTCCGGCGCGTGCGAAAGGCGGTGGCTGGGCGACGGCGGAGGGAACGGCGCAGAGCGGGGCGCCCCGCCGGGAGCGCTGCCTGCGTGGCGCCCGAGGCGGGGGCGCGGGGGGCCGCGCATAGCACGTGCTCGTCTGGGAGCCGGCCGGGCCGAGGCGGGCGCGCGTGTGCGCGTGGGGCGTGGGGTGTGTGCCCGCGCCGTGCCCCCCGCGTGTGCTGCCGGGCGGGCGCCGGCGTGAGTCACGGCGGGGCTAGCCTTTATAACGGCCCGGAGGCTCGCGGGAGCCGCCGCGCCCGTCCGCCCGCCGCTCCGCGCTCCACCCAGCGCACCCGGGCCCCGCGCCCCCAACTGCCTCCGGCGGCCGCCCAGTCCCGAGGGCGCCATGAGGAGCCTGTGCTGCGCCCCACTCCTGCTCCTCTTGCTGCTGCCGCCGCTGCTGCTCACGCCCCGCGCTGGGGACGCCGCCGTGATCACCGGGGTAAGCGGCCCGGGCGCACCTGTCTGCCCCTGCTATATTTATCTGTTTGTTTATTACATTTCAGGCTTGTGACAAGGACTCCCAATGTGGTGGAGGCATGTGCTGTGCTGTCAGTATCTGGGTCAAGAGCATAAGGATTTGCACACCTATGGGCAAACTGGGAGACAGCTGCCATCCACTGACTCGTAAAGTTAGTATATATATATTTGTATTCATGGTGGTATTGATCTCAATCGTCTCCCTGGCCCTTCCAGAACAATTTTGGAAATGGAAGGCAGGAAAGAAGAAAGAGGAAGAGAAGCAAAAGGAAAAAGGAGGTAAGAAGAATGCGAATGTGGTACCACCGAAACCAGCTCTGACTCCGTTTTCTTTTTTATTTAGGTTCCATTTTTTGGGCGGAGGATGCATCACACTTGCCCATGTCTGCCAGGCTTGGCCTGTTTACGGACTTCATTTAACCGATTTATTTGTTTAGCCCAAAAGTAATCGCTCTGGAGTAGAAACCAAATGTGAATAGCCACATCTTACCTGTAAAGTCTTACTTGTGATTGTGCCAAACAAAAAATGTGCCAGAAAGAAATGCTCTTGCTTCCTCAACTTTCCAAGTAACATTTTTATCTTTGATTTGTAAATGATTTTTTTTTTTTTTTATCGAAAGAGAATTTTACTTTTGGATAGAAATATGAAGTGTAAGGCATTATGGAACTGGTTCTTATTTCCCTGTTTGTGTTTTGGTTTGATTTGGCTTTTTTCTTAAATGTCAAAAACGTACCCATTTTCACAAAAATGAGGAAAATAAGAATTTGATATTTTGTTAGAAAAACTTTTTTTTTTTTTTCTCACCACCCCAAGCCCCATTTGTGCCCTGCCACACAAATACACCTACAGCTTTTGGTCCCTTGCCTCTTCCACCTCAAAGAATTTCAAGGCTCTTACCTTACTTTATTTTTGTCCATTTCTCTTCCCTCCTCTTGCATTTTAAAGTGGAGGGTTTGTCTCTTTGAGTTTGATGGCAGAATCACTGATGGGAATCCAGCTTTTTGCTGGCATTTAAATAGTGAAAAGAGTGTATATGTGAACTTGACACTCCAAACTCCTGTCATGGCACGGAAGCTAGGAGTGCTGCTGGACCCTTCCTAAACCTGTCACTCAAGAGGACTTCAGCTCTGCTGTTGGGCTGGTGTGTGGACAGAAGGAATGGAAAGCCAAATTAATTTAGTCCAGATTTCTAGGTTTGGGTTTTTCTAAAAATAAAAGATTACATTTACTTCTTTTACTTTTTATAAAGTTTTTTTTCCTTAGTCTCCTACTTAGAGATATTCTAGAAAATGTCACTTGAAGAGGAAGTATTTATTTTAATCTGGCACAACACTAATTACCATTTTTAAAGCAGTATTAAGTTGTAATTTAAACCTTGTTTGTAACTGAAAGGTCGATTGTAATGGATTGCCGTTTGTACCTGTATCAGTATTGCTGTGTAAAAATTCTGTATCAGAATAATAACAGTACTGTATATCATTTGATTTATTTTAATATTATATCCTTATTTTTGTCACGGTTGTTGTCAGTTTTTATTATAAGCAAATT